GCTCGTTGAATTGCCCAGCTGCTGGCGGCGAGCGGAGAGCGTGCCGGGGGTACTGAGGCCGGGAACCAGAGGCGGGCGGGGGACAGGAAGCGGGGAGGGGGCGCCGGCGGGGACGCGCGGGCTGCGCGGGGACTGGAGAGGGTCCCCAGGCGCCGGCCGTTCTGCGAACGCGGGCTTGTCCAGGCACCGCCGGGGCCTGCCCGGCCCGAGCGTGGAGTCCCGAGGCTCCTGCCGGGGGTCCAGGCTGCCCCTGGGGCTCTGCCTTCGACGCGCTGTGTAGGGCCAGATTCTGGGCCTCTCTTGACTCAGTTTCCCTTCCTGTAACATGCGGACGGGGGCTTCCGCACAGGCAGGTTGTCAGGGTGAAACTGAGCCGAAGAGTGCTCCAGAACCCCCTGAAGTCCTCACAGAGGTTGGGGTGAATGAAGGAAGGAAGCGGGGCCAGGGCTGGGCAGAGGAGGCCCGGCCTGCGCCCTGCGTTCTCCGCCCCTAGGTCCCTGCCCTCCCGGATAAGGGGCGGACCGACGGGAGGACCTGAGAACGCCTTGGCTTTGCTTGAGGTGGTGGGAGTCGCGGGTAGCTTGTTCAGCCAACAGCTGTCGCCCCCACTCCCCCCACCCACCCACCCACCCCCTCCACCTTTTAGATGTGGGCGGGGAGGGCCGGGGACGGACCGCGAGGACGCCCCCTGCGCTTTCTAGGACCTCCCCTCCTTCCCCAGCCCCTGCGCGTCGCCGGGAGAGGGAAGGAGCGGGTTGCCGCGGGGAGCCGAGGAGAGCAGGGGGCTCGGGAGGCCAGGGAGAGAAGGGGAGGGCCAGAGGCTCCGAGCCGGACTCGCGGCGGAGGAAGAGGGGGTGGAAGGGAGCGCGCAGGCGGGCGAGGGAGCGAGGGAGGGAGAGAAGGAGGGAGGGAGGGAGGGAAGGGGGGCGGGAGGGGGCAGGGCGAGCTTGAATTCCCCCCCGGCCGCGCGGCGAGGGGCGGGGCCGCGCGCGCAGATCGATGGGCGAAGCTGGGGAGGAATTTCAATCCCGGGAGCGAAGTTAGAGCTTGAAGGACGGCGGCGGCTGCGGGCGCAGCCCCGGAACCGAGGCCGGGCGGGCAGGTAAGCGGCGAGCGCGGCCGGGCGCTGAACCTGGGGGACTTGGGACCCGGACCACCCCCGGGGAGCGGCGCGGCCAAGCCCCCCGCCACCTCGAACCCCGGGCGTCCCCGAGTGCGCAGCGTGCGCCCCCAGCCCCTGCTGCGCCCCCAGGCCTGGCGCGCGATCCGAGCGCAGCGGGCAAAGTTGGAGGAACTTGGCGGCGGCGGAGCGGGCGCAGGCTCAGCCCGACAAAGCCCGGGGGCCCGGGTCGGGGTCGCTGCCGCAGCCCGCACGCTGCCCCGTGCCTCCGAGAGGTCCCTTCCCCAGCGCCTCTCTCCCTTCCGTCCCCCTTCGCCGTCCGCACCCTGCCCGGCGCCCCCCAGACGCGGCCCCCTGCCCTTCCCTTCCCGGAAATTAGGGGGCTGTCCTCACCTCCTGGCCGAGTCGCTGACCCCTCCCCAGGCTCGCATCGCCCTCCCTGCTGGGCCGCCCTCCCCCCGACGCTGCGAGCCTCCTCGCTCCGCGCGGGGACCGTCCAGTCACGCACGGGGAGGGGTCACATTCCTCGGTCCCAGCCCCTGAGTCCAACCACTGGCGGGGGGGTGGGGTGGGGGGCTTCGCTCCGAACTGAACTTACTGGGTGCTTTCCACCCCTCGCCCCACCTGGAGTCCATCCTCGTCCTCGTCCCTCTGGGGGCTGGGAGGAGGCTGCCAAGCCTCCGTGCCCCAACCTGCCTCTAAAGACAAGCGCCCCCATTTCCATCCTTTGAAACCTGCAGGTCACCTGCTTGATGCTGAGGGTGGGGCGGGGGGCACTGCCTGCCGTACCGCACACCGCCCCCCCCCCCATAAAAACGACACCCTCTGAGATGAAAATCCGGCTTTTCCAGGTCTCAGCTGTGTGACCTTGGGGCAGGTGAATCTCAGAGCCTCAGTTTCCACACCTGTGAAATGGGGCTAGGATGATCATGCCTTCTGAAAAAAACGAAGGCTTAGCAGAAAGGGTCGAGGCCGGCCGAGCCAGGTGTGCACGTCCTCAAAAAGCCTCCGTGCCAGCACTTTCCCTTCCTGCACACCCGGAGTGGGGCCTCTTTGGACCCTGGCTTGGGCTGGCTGCCTCTGCCGCTCATTCCCTCGATTGGGCTAAGGGCTGTGCGGAGAGCCTGGGGACAGAAGCTGTGGAGGGACCGGGAGCCAGGAGCAGATGTAAATGGCAAATCTCCCCATATTGCCTCTCTCAGGGGCTGCCCCCTAGAGAGGCCCCCAGCCTCCAAAGAGGTCCAGCTTGCACCCAGCCTTGGGGGAAACCCCATTGGGTTGGGCATAGGTTGCTTGAAAAGCATCAACATGCTCCTCTTCTCTGCCTGGCTGGCCCCCTGGCCTCCTGCCCCCTGGGTCCCTGCCCCTGCCACCTTTTAATTGAACAAGCATTGAGAAGACTGGCTTACAGGTCCCAGCCCAGGTTTGCGCCCCACTCCACCAAAGCAGGGGGACAAACTCCAGGGGGCCGTGTGTGGGAGGGGGTCACCCCCTCACCTGGATTTGAGGGGGTTTGGAGCCCAGCCAGGACCCCAGCACTTGGGTCCCTCATTTTCCTGGGCATACGGTGGTCAGGGAGTTCTGATCCCCACCCCTAGTGGGCAGAAGACCTGGGGGTCTCCAAGTCAGAGATTGGGGGCCATGCCCCTCCCCCTGTCCTACAGCCAGCTGTGCAGCCCCCTCCTCCTCGGCCGCAGCAGGACTGCTGTGTGCGTATAATTCAGGATGATACAGCAGGCTCGGCAGGCAGCTCCCGACTCCCAGAAAAGCCAGTGGGCACCTGAACCAGAGCCACACTCCTGAGGCCTGGTAAGTCTGGGGTAAGGGTGCAGGGATGTGGTGGCTAATTTTTTTTTTTTTTTTTTTTTTGTAGAGACAGAGTCTCCCTGTGTTGCCCAGACGGGTCTCAAATTCCTGGACTTAAGCGATTCTCCTACGTTGGTCTCCCAAAGTGCTGGGATTACAGGTATGAGCCACTGCACCTGGCCCCATTTTTCTTCCTCAACCTCCTCCCCTCTGTCTCTGTGCAGGTGCAGCTGCCTTGGCGACCATTTGTCCTACAGTTTGTCCGGACCCAGGCTGTCCTTCTGTGTGCTGGAATGAGGCGAACATGTCTTTGAGCCCAGCAGGGAGGAATCCTCCAGCCTATTCCTCGCTGGTGCATCAGGTCGTTGGCGGGCCCTGACACACAAGTAAGGCATGCTCTTGTTCCTCATGCTCTCCGCCCTGACCGCTGTCTTCTCTCTTGTCTTGCAGCAGGAACGTCGGAGCAGGAGGAGTCAGTGGAGCCATCAGGACACCCAGGCCCATGGGGCAGGAGGCCTCGGTCACCACAGGACTGGGGCGGAAGACGAGAGGCGGCCGGCCGTGAGGGAGGCGCCCTCCCTCCCCGCGCTTACGTCGCGCGGCCATGCGGTTTGGGACAGGACACCCCTGAGAGTGCAGGCACCTCCCCCTCCCGCCCCTCCATCCCTCTGGGGGCTGGCGCCTGGCCCCCCACCTGGTCCCCCTGGGCAGGCTGAATTGGGGCTCCCTGCAGGGCGGTCCCGATGGCCGGGCGTGGGTGGGGCGCGCTGTGGGTGTGCGTGGCGGCCGCCACCCTGCTGCACGCTGGCGGCCTGGCCCGCGCAGACTGCTGGCTGATCGAGGGCGACAAGGGCTTCGTGTGGCTGGCCATCTGCAGCCAGAACCAACCCCCCTACGAGGCCATCCCACAGCAGATCAACAGCACCATCGTGGACCTGCGGCTCAACGAGAACCGTATCCGCAGCGTGCAGTACGCCTCGCTCAGCCGCTTTGGCAACCTCACGTACCTCAACCTCACCAAGAACGAGATCGGCTACATCGAGGACGGCGCCTTCTCGGGCCAGTTCAACCTGCAGGTGCTGCAGCTGGGCTACAACCGGCTGCGCAACCTCACGGAGGGCATGCTGCGCGGCCTGGGCAAGCTGGAGTACCTGTACCTGCAGGCCAACCTCATCGAGGTGGTCATGGCCAGCAGCTTCTGGGAGTGTCCCAACATCGTCAACATCGACCTGTCCATGAACCGCATCCAGCAGCTCAACAGCGGCACCTTCGCCGGCCTGGCCAAGCTGTCGGTGTGCGAGCTCTACAGCAACCCCTTCTACTGCTCCTGCGAGCTGCTGGGCTTCCTGCGCTGGCTGGCCGCCTTCACCAACGCCACACAGACGTACGACCGCATGCAGTGCGAGTCGCCGCCCGTCTACTCCGGCTACTACCTCCTGGGCCAGGGCCGCCGCGGCCACCGCAGCATCCTCAGCAAACTGCAGTCAGTCTGCACCGAGGACTCGTACGCGGCTGAGGTGGTCGGGCCCCCACGTCCAGCATCCGGGCGCTCACAGCCGGGCCGCTCCCCGCCGCCCCCGCCTCCGCCGGAGCCCAGTGACATGCCCTGTGCCGATGATGAGTGCTTCTCCGGGGACGGCACCACGCCACTGGTGGCCCTGCCCACGCTGGCCACGCAGGCCGAGGCCCGCCCCCTCATCAAGGTCAAGCAGCTCACTCAGAACTCGGCCACCATCACCGTCCAGCTGCCCAGCCCGTTCCACCGGATGTACACCCTGGAGCATTTCAACAACAGCAAGGCCTCCACCGTGTCCAGGCTGACCAAGGCCCAGGAGGAGATCCGTCTGACCAACCTGTTCACGCTCACCAACTACACCTACTGCGTGGTGTCCACCAGCGCCGGGCTGCGCCACAACCACACCTGCCTCACCATCTGCTTGCCCCGGCTGCCCAGCCCGCCTGGTCCGGTGCCCAGCCCCTCCACGGCCACCCACTACATCATGACCATCCTGGGCTGCCTCTTCGGCATGGTGCTGGTGCTGGGCGCCGTCTACTACTGCCTGCGCAGGCGGCGGCGCCAGGAGGAGAAGCACAAGAAGGCCGCCTCGGCAGCCGCAGCTGGCAGCCTCAAGAAGACCATCATCGAGCTCAAGTACGGGCCAGAGCTGGAGGCGCCCGGCCTGGCCCCGCTGTCCCAGGGCCCGCTGCTGGGCCCCGAGGCCGTGACGCGCATCCCTTACCTGCCTGCGGCCGGCGAGGTGGAGCAGTACAAGCTGGTGGAGAGCGCGGACACCCCCAAGGCCAGCAAGGGCAGCTACATGGAGGTTCGAACCGGGGACCCTCCGGAACGCAGGGACTGTGAGCTGGGCCGGCCGGGCCCCGACAGCCAGAGTTCGGTGGCCGAGATCTCCACCATCGCCAAGGAGGTGGACAAGGTCAACCAGATCATCAACAACTGCATCGACGCGCTCAAGTCCGAGTCCACCTCCTTCCAGGGCGTCAAGTCGGGGCCCGTGTCCGTCGCGGAGCCGCCGCTGGTGCTGCTGTCCGAGCCGCTGGCCGCCAAGCACGGCTTCCTGGCGCCCGGGTACAAGGACGCCTTCGGCCACAGCCTGCAGCGGCACCACAGCGTGGAGGCCGCCGGGCCCCCTCGTGCCAGCACCTCGTCCAGCGGCTCCGTGCGCAGCCCCCGCGCCTTCCGAGCCGAGGCCGTCGGGGTGCACAAGGCCGCGGCCGCCGAGGCCAAGTACATCGAGAAGGGCTCCCCCGCGGCCGACGCCATCCTCACTGTGACACCCGCGGCCGCCGTGCTGCGGGCCGAGGCCGAGAAGGGTCGCCAGTACGGCGAGCACCGGCACTCGTACCCCGGCTCCCACCCGGCCGAGCCACCTGCGCCCCCCGGGCCACCGCCGCCGCCTCCGCACGAGGGCCTGGGGCGCAAGGCGTCCATCCTGGAGCCACTCACCCGGCCGCGGCCCCGCGACCTCGCCTACTCGCAGCTGTCCCCGCAGTACCACAGCCTGAGCTACTCCTCCAGCCCCGAGTACACCTGCCGGGCCTCCCAGAGCATCTGGGAGCGCTTCAGACTGAGCCGCCGGCGGCACAAGGAGGAAGAGGAGTTCATGGCCGCGGGCCATGCCCTGCGCAAGAAGGTTCAGTTCGCCAAAGACGAGGATCTGCACGACATCCTGGACTACTGGAAGGGCGTGTCGGCCCAGCACAAGTCCTGAGCCCCCCAAGACCGGCGATGCCCACTGGACCAAAAAGGATGCAGGATCCACCCAGAGACTCAGCACCAAACCCAACACACGCACGCCACCACAGCAACTGTGACAGCGGGGGGCCCTGCAGAGGCGAGGGGGGAGCGAGTGGGGACAGACAAGGGGGACACGTCCCGAGCTCCTGTGGCCGGTCCTGGGATGCGCTTGTCGCCCCGGGTGGCACGTGTCCACACACACACACACACACACACACACACACACGAGGGACTTCGGAAAACTGTGTCTTAGGGATGGGGGGTGGGGGTGGGGATTTTTTTTTCATTATCTTTCCTCTTTTGAGTCTTCTCTGCCTTTTCTTTTCCTCTCTATCTCTTTACTTTCTTCCTTTTTTAAAAAAATATAATAAAAGACAAGTTATTTTAAAAAGACATAAAATGCCATCCGTGGGGGGTGTGGCCGGCGTGGCCACCTCGGGGCCCCTCACGTGATCTCCTCGGTCCGTGGTTTTCTGTGGATTCTCTGTCCAGTCCGTCTCTTCATTGCCGCCTCCGGAGTCCACTGCAGAGGGGCAGAGTGAATGCCGGCGGCCAAGTGGCCTCCGGGACAGGTCCTGGAGCCCTGCTGGACTCAGGGTGGGTGGAGGCTGTGCCTGTGGACGGCCGGGGTGGCCAGGACGGCCAAGGGCTGGGAGGCACGTCCCCCAGCCCAGCCCCCATGTACACTGTAGTCGTTCTATTGTACAGAAAAAAATATTTCTATATTTGCAATGTTTGCTGTAAAATGAGAAAGAAAAAAAGACTATGTCTACTAAAAAAAAAAAAAAAAAGACTATGTCTACTTAAAAAAAAATCTGCAAAGGAAAACAAATCAAATGCTTGTTTGTCCTGGGTTTTTACTGTGGGTT